CCCTGTGATGCTTCTCAACACTGGCAACTTGTCAGTGTACCTCAGAGACTATTCTAGGCGGAGATTAAATTCGTCCTTGGCCCTTAATGTACTGGAAACAAGTTGGTCAGGCCAGGTGTCAGGCTGAGAAAGCACACAAGTCGTGGAGTTCCAGGTGTCGAGTTTGGCAAAGGTAAATGAAGCGCCTCGGCAAAGGCGCGGGAACTGTAGCGTGCGGTGTACCTCCTCCTTAGCAAAGCTTTCTCAATGCCTCTTAGGTTAGACCCGCCGCAGGGATGAAGGGGTTGCTGGCGGATTGCAGGTGCCTGCAGCACAGGGCCCAGAACTAAGAACCGACAACACAGATTCTTAAGCCCTGCTTGGAGCACTGCTCTGAGCTGGCATTAGAACCGAACCTAGCTGTACTAAGTATAAAGGCAAAGTAGTTATGACACTGTTGGCAGTGAAATTATACTTGGAACTCTTTCGCAGAAATCGCTAGGGCCTCCCTAGCTCTGGGCCCCTTCTCCTCCAGGCGCTCCAGTTTCATGGAAAGGCTTCCCTATGAAACTGAAAACGCGCTGGTAAGAAGGAGAAATGCGACCGGACTGCAATTCCCAGAAGCCGTCGCAGGCCCTCAGCATCCGGGACACTAGCAGCAAGGATCCCTGGGTATTGTGGTCCTGTGCTTTGCCAGCAACCCTCTGCCGACGGTAAAATTCCAGCCGGACATAGAACCACAACTCCCAGCAACCCCTGCTGCCGTGTGGGGGGTCTTCACGTTCTCGTGGCGCGGCGCAGGCGCACTGGGTCCTCGGCGCGGACCGCGCAGACTGAATAATAAAAGGGGAGCGGCGAAGAGGCAGGAAGACAAGACCATGTCGAAGGGCCCCGGGCCCGGCGGCTCCGCAGCTTCCTCGGCGCCCCCGGCCGCTACCGCTCAGGTGCTGCAGGCACAGCCCGAGAAACCGCAGCACTACACGTACGTAGAGCCCCCCCCCCCCCGCCGCGCGCGCACGCCTGACGTCAGCGGCCAGCGTGAGTCACGCGCGCAGGGAGAGCGCGAGGCGGCCTCTTCCTCCCCCCCTTCCTCCTCCGGCCCGGCCCAGACCGGTTCCAACCTGCTGGGGCCGGTCCCAACTGCCTCCAACTGCCACCAACCTCTGGTCGGGCTGTGGGGCGGGAAACTCGGTCCCGGCCGCCGAGTGGGGAAGGCGGGAGCTCGGGATGCAGAGTGCACTCTCCCTAGGCCAGGCCTTCGAGGCCTAACTGTTCCTCAGACCATAAAACCACAGTAGTAGGCTCCTTTGGGGCAGTGAGAAGTCCAAGACACAACCAAGAGGAGTTCCGTGGGGTCCAGCCCCAGAACCCACCTATGAATGATGATTAACGTGAAGTCCTGTCAGGAGATTCCGTGCAGTTTGCGCAGGAAGCCTTTTGTGTCCCTAAGGCTCGTAGGTTGTCCACGAGGGCCACACTTGCTTGAATTCACAGTCGACGTAGATAAACATGCAAAGATGGAAACGTGTCCGTGCGTGCCCATGACCGTTTCCCTCGCGGGCTGTGCGGAGCCTGAGTCTGGGAGCCCGAAGGTGATGGGTTCCAAGTATGTCTGCAGGCTCAGCAGAAATGTAGCATTAGAGGGAGCCCCAAATACTGACACTACAGGAGTCCAGCAGGATGGGAAAACCTCTTCCTGGAAGTCTTGCATCTGTGTGCTTTTAGGTCGCTGTCTTCATTTCCTTCAAGCCACGTTAAGCATTCCCTAGAGTTAGGTGATGTGGGAGAAAGATGAATAAGGGGCGGTTTCTCCTGTTAAGCAAAATGTTGCTTTCCATTTTCCCTGATGCTCTGTGAATGCCTCTCATCCCCATGGGCTCCTGAGTGATGTGCATGTTTAAAAGGATCCCCAGCTGCGAGAGGTTTTGGAACCTGGGGGGTTGAACAGCTCTTAAGTTGTTCAGTGAACGAAGAACAGAATCATCTGTTGGAGTAGAAAGAACTCAAACCAGTCAGGAGGAACTCTTGTTATAGAAGACCTTGGGAAACTGTTCTGGGGTTGGGGAACATTGGTTATAGGAAGTGTATGGTTTCTTTGTGGGATTCTTTGTTGTTGGCTGAAATCATTTAAGCTTCTTGACTACAGTCTGACTCACGTTAACCATTCCTTTTCTGATATGGACATTGCTTTCCTGGTCCTTTCTTACTGGAGATCTTTCGCAGTCTTTCCATTGATTTTGGTGAGATGTTCTTAGCTCAAAGACTACTGATGAGTTGAATGGTGTAGTCTTGATTTTCGAATCTGGAAACTTCACGTAATTGGAACTTCTTTATAATCTCTGGTTGCTCAGATCACTGTTTTTAGCAAAATAAACACATTTTGAGTCACGAGAGTCTTGGCTTCAGCAACTTGTGTTTCTGTGTTGTGTTGTCATTGAGCATACTATGGAATCTGTAATAGAAAGGCTTTCTTATTTTGGAATTGACAGGTGAAACAAGTGAACAGCTGATTAAATGTCAGTATCTGAGTCTTTGTCCTCTTGATGCTCATTTGTTTAAAACCTGTCTTTCCTGCCGGGCGTGGTAGCTCTCACGCCTGTAATCACAGCATTTTGGGAGGCCGAGGCGGATCGCATGAGGTCAGGAGTGAAGAGACCAGCCTGCCCAATATGGCAAAACCCCGTCTCTACTAAAAATACAAAAAATTAGCTGGGTGTGCTGGCGGGCGCCTGTAATCCCAGCTACTCAGGAGGCTGAGGCAGGAGAATCGCTTGAACCCGGGAGGCGGAGGTGGCAGTGAGCCGAGATCGTGCCACTGCACTCCAGCCTGAGCGACAAGAGCAAAACTCCGTCTCAAAAAACAGAAACAAAAACAAAAAAAAAGCCTGCCTTTCCATTCCTTGTGGGTAAGTATAGAGTAATGGGACCTGGCTCTTGACTTAATGGTTAAGTTTTTTTGTTTTAATCCAGCTATGTTAGATACTAAAGAAGGCTTCCCCACAACCCATATGCATCTGCTTTGACTGGTGGTTTCTATCATCCTACAAAGACTGTGACTTATTGGTGAGGGCAGCTGGACAACTCTGAGAGCAACTTAGAGAAATCCATCTTGGGCACACTCTATAAAGGAGCTCCTTCTCTGCAAATAGCACCCCAGATAAGTGCACAAAAGCAAGATACCCTCGTGGACCTACACGTCCTCCCGCTTTTCAACACCCTGATGCCTGAAGGTGAGGTCTCTTTCCTGTGTGTCTTAGAAGCCCCCTCAACTTTCACCCCTTTTTTCTTTGCCAGTGTGTAGAATTTGACAGCAGTATCAAGAGCTGAGGAGAAGGAGAAGATGGAAAGGAGTCTAGCAACTTAAAAATCTCACAGCATTCTCTGTGAGGTGACCTTTTTTCCTGTTGGTGGCTCAATTTCTTTAGGACATAAAGAAGATACTGAGGCCTGTGACAGCCTGTGACAGTATCATCAAGTCGTATCTGAACTTATTGAACTGTTTCCTCCCCTTCCTTATTCTTTATTCACAGTTTGCTTTTCATGTGCATAAGTTGACTCATTTGTTTCCTGTTAGCATTTGAAACACCATATAGCCACCATAAGTCCTGACAAAATGACTTTTAATAAGGAGGGGGAAGGTCCATGTCCCACCTTCCTATGAAATTTTGGCCTATTCACAAGTCTACCCCCACATAAGAGAAGTAGTTATGTTCTGTAAAGAAGAGGTTGATAAAAACCTTTAGCATGGTGTTTTGTGACTTAGAAGTTTTAAGTAGTCGTTCTTATATCTAAGCATTTATTAATTTTGGTAAGAACATTACTATACGTTTCTGATGTCACTTTTACTGTTAAGAGGTGCCAGGCATCTGGTGACCTGTCACTTCAGGATTTGTGTGAATCAGACCATCTAAATATAATATAAATTAGAGACTGGTACTTGTATTTCCTGATTAAAAACAAAGTAACGTCTGTTTTACTATTGAAGTAAGAGTACTTTATAATGAATACAAAAATGTATATTAAATATCCAGTAGAGCATGCTAAAGTGAACATTTCTGTTTTTATTTCAGCAACTTATTTTATGGTATTGTAGTTATGGCCTGTCCGAAACTCTCTGACATATTCTAAACAGCTTTCAGAGAGTCACTGAGGCTTATTTGCTACTACTGTTGTTTTTCCTTTAGCTCAGTTAAGAAATGTTTAGTTAGCCGGGCATGGTGGCTCACGCCTGTAATCCCAGCATTTTGGGAGGCTGAGGCGGGTGGATTGCCTGAGGTCAGGAGCTCGAGACCAGCCTGGCCAACATAGTGAAACCCCGTCTCTACTAAAAATACAAAAAACTAGCTGGGTGTGGTGGCGGGCACCTGTAATCCCAGCTACTAGGGAGGCTGAGGCAGGAGAATCACTAGGACCCAGGAGGCGCAGGTTGCGGTGAGCCGAGATCACGCCATTGCACTCCAACCTGGGCAACAAGAGTGAAACTCCGTCTCAAAAAAAAAAAAAAATGCTTAGTTAATAGTCAGCATGGTAGTTAAGAGTACTGACTCCAGGGTCACACCACCTGGGTTTGAGGCCCAGCTCTGTCAGTTACTAGCTGTGAGATCTTGGGCAAGTGACTTACCTCTTTGTGTATCAGTTTCCTGAGAATAGGAATATTACCTGTCTCATGGGGTTGTTATAAGGGTGAAATAAATGAGTTCATACATGTAAAGCGCTTAAAACAGTGCTTGGCACTTAGCACAGCGTAGGTACTGTTCTCCGCCATTATTTGAACAGGGCCCTAGTCACTGCTTTCAGTTGCATTGCTCCTTGCTTCAACAGCCCTGATTGAATGCCTTCTTTAGTTGCATCCACACTAAAATAGATCCTTCAGTTCCTAGGGCACGCACGGGGCAGCAGCATCTTCAGAGAACAGTTCTCTCTTCCACGTCCACTTGAATTCTTATTTCATTCTCCAGTCTTTGTAGCGCCTCCATCATACTGCTTGTATCTTACATGATGGATGTGTGTTCTAAACTGACCCATGCAGTTTAGGGCCAAATACGTTGTTGTACAGAAAACAATGTACAAAGAACATGTTAGTTTAAACATATTACTAAAGGGTCATAAAACTGGAGGTTTTCCAGGCTAGCTTTTTCAGGTTAGCTATGTACAGAAAAACTTTGTGGGCTTTTTGTTGTTGTTGTTGTTGTTGTTGTTTTTGGTTTTTGAGACAGGGTCTCGCTCTGTTGTCCAGGCTGGAGTGCAGTGGTGTGATCTCCGCTCACTGCAACCTCCGCCTCCCGGGTTCAAGTGATTGTAGTGCCTCAGCCTCCTGAGTAGCTGAGATTACAGGCACGCGCCACCACACCTGGCTAATTTTTGTATTTTTAGTAGAGACGGGGTTTCGCTATGTTGGCCAGGCTGGTCTCATACTCCTGACCTCGAGTGATCTGCCCGTCTTGACCTCTCAAAAGTGCTGAGATTACAGGTGTGAGCCACCATGCCTGGCCAGAAAAACTTTGGATAAAGTCAAGGTATTATATAATTTGGGGGAGGATGAACGGGGGTTTGTAGTACTCTCGAATATTCTCTAACATCAGTGACGTGAGTGACCCTTATATGAATCTTCCTCAGTTTCACCAGCTCTAGGCCCCACAGGGCAAGGGGACAGTTATAGAAAGAAGGGACCATGGACACACAGGACTAATTGCACACCCTTCCTGGCTCTTGTTAGTTCTTGGGGCCAGGACAGCTCACAGGTGTCAGAAAGTTCCAGTGAGCCCCAGTGAAAAGTGGGCTGAAATAATTGCCAGTGATTGGCTCCCCCACTGTAAAACACTGACTTGCTTGAGTGCCCGTAGCACTTGAACTGTGGGTTGCTGTGTGTGTGTGCACGGGCGTGTGTGCCCAGGTGCGGTAGGGAGTTTCATCGCATCTAGGAGCTTCATAGTAGCCATAAGATCATATTGTATTTACTCTGACTAAAGGCCAGTGTGGGATCAAAGACTCCCTTAAAGGTTCAGACACACTTACAAATTCACCAGACACTTATTTTATTTGCCTGAATAATACTCCCTGAGCTTGCTTTTTCTGCCAGAGAGAATATTCTAAATCAGGATCACTTTAGAAGATTTGGAAGCCACATCTCTATAGCTGTGTAGTGTGTCAGATCCATCCAAATATTTAAAGCTTTTTTTTTTTTTTTTGAGATATGGTCTTACTGTGTCACCCAGGCTAGAGTGCAGTGACGTAATCATAGCTCACTGCAGCCTTGAACTCCTGGGCTCAAATGATCCTCTCACTTCAGCCTCCTGAGTAGCTGGGACTGCAGGTGTTTACCACCATACCCGACTAATTTTTTATTTTTAAATTTGTTTTGTGAAGTCAGGTTCTTACTGTGTTGCCAGGCTGGTCTGGAACTTCTGGCCTCAAGCAGTCGTCCTGCCTCTGCTCCCCAAAGTGCTGGGCCTGAGACACCACACCCAGCCTAAACTAAAAGCCATTTTTAGTAACTCCCACCAATGTGGTTACTGTTACAAAGTTGTATGGTTTCTGGGTCATGTTTGGTATCAGAATGTGTATGTATATCCTTATAAATATGGAATGTAGAACTGATAATAGTTTACCTATCAGATTTGCAAAAATAAGGAAAGATTTTTAGCAGCTTGTAACAAACATATACATACTTGGATAAATAATTTAGAATTTTAACCCATGGCTCATATGCTCTTACAATATTCTCTTTGAGGGTAAAACATACTTTATTCTTAAACTTAAAGAACCTTTGATAAGCCGTGAATTATGATCTCAGTGACTACATTTCTTTTTAGGAGTTATATGTGGGGGAAGGAAAGAAGTAGCTAGCAGGGTTAACATGGAAAGCAGGAGATTATAGACAAGCATCATTTGAGCCTTTGGATACTACAAATAATCTTCAAAAATGACAGGTTTTTTGGCTTTTTGTTTTTCCTTTCCTTTAGTGCTAGTTGCAGAATCCTATCATATTGTGGTTAGATTTCAATAAAGAATGTTTAAGATTAGGACTATGTCTTGCTTTTTAAAAAGATCCTATATTCATGTTAAAGCTTGTATATATTTGTTTTTTGTTTTTGTTTTTGTTTTTGAGATGGAGTTTCACTCTGTCCCCCAGGCTGGAGTGCGGTGGCGCAATCTCGGCTCACTACAACCTCTGCCTCCCAGGCTCAAGCAGTTGTCTGCCTCAGCCTCCCAAGCAGCTGGGACTACAGGCATGTGCCACCATACCCAGGTAATTTTTGTATTTTTAGTAGAGATGGGGTTCCGGCCTGCCCCACGCGGGGCTCTCTCTGCAGGTACCTGAAAGAATTCCGCACAGAGCAGTGCCCACTCTTTGTGCAACACAAATGCACGCAGCATCGGCCCTACACCTGCTTCCACTGGCACTTCGTGAACCAGCGGCGCCGCCGGTCCATCCGCCGTCGGGACGGCACCTTCAATTACAGCCCTGACGTCTACTGCACCAAGTACGACGAGGCTACAGGCCTCTGCCCGGAGGGCGACGAGTGAGTGACCCAGCCTGTCCTCAGAGGAGCCCAAAGTTGAGTGACCCCCACTACCGTGTTCCAGGTGCCCATTCCTGCACAGAACCACAGGGGACACTGAGCGCAGGTACCACCTTCGTTACTACAAAACTGGAATCTGCATCCACGAGACAGACTCGAAAGGCAACTGCACCAAAAACGGCCTGCACTGCGCTTTTGCCCACGGGCCCCATGACCTCCGCTCCCCTGTCTACGACATCAGGTGGGCTGGGTGCTGGGCTGGGCTGATGGCAGTCCACCCTCTCTGTTCTTTCCTCTCCTCCCAGGGAGCTTCAGGCCATGGAGGCCTTGCAGAATGGCCAGACCACGGTAGAGGGGAGCATAGAGGGCCAGTCGGCTGGGGCTGCGAGCCATGCCATGATAGAAAAGATCCTCAGCGAGGAGCCTCGGTGGCAAGGTACAGGCATCCACACCTCGGCCGCGCCCTCCACCTGACCCCTGCCCTCTGGCCCCCTGTGCAGAGACTGCTTATGTGCTGGGGAACTATAAGACGGAGCCTTGCAAGAAGCCCCCGCGGCTGTGCCGCCAAGGCTATGCCTGTCCCTACTACCACAACAGCAAGGACCGGCGGCGGAGCCCCCGGAAGCACAAATACAGGTCCTTAGGCCCCAGGAGGCCAGCCACGGGAGTCTCCATCTGACCCCACCCTCTTGTTGGCCAGGTCGTCTCCATGTCCAAACGTCAAGCACGGGGATGAGTGGGGAGACCCTGGCAAGTGTGAGAACGGAGACGCCTGCCAGTACTGCCACACCCGCACCGAGCAGCAGTTCCACCCCGAGGTGGGCCCCACAGCAGGGTGGGGGGGTGGCTTTGAGCCTGACTTGCCTGTGCTCTGCCCTCCAGATCTACAAGTCCACCAAGTGCAACGACATGCAGCAGTCGGGCAGCTGTCCCCGAGGACCCTTCTGCGCCTTTGCCCACGTAGAACGTATGCTGTTCCCATTGCCCCGGGGCAGTGCCGGCCTGCTGACCCCTGCCCCTGACTCTTGCAGAGCCACCCCTGAGTGACGACCTGCAGCCTTCCTCAGCTGTGTCCAGCCCCACCCAGCCAGGTCCTGTCCTGTACATGCCATCTGCCGCCGGAGACTCGGTGCCTGTGAGCCCCTCCAGCCCGCATGCCCCTGACCTCAGTGCCGTACGTGTCCATCCTGGGGAGTGGGTGGGCACACGGGCCCACTCCCTCCCCTCCTTCTCCGCAGCTCCTCTGTAGAAACAGCAGCCTAGGCAGCCCGTCTAACCTCTGCGGCTCCCCACCGGGCTCCATCAGGAAGCCCCCAAACCTGGAGGGCATCGTCTTCCCTGGGGAGTCTGGCCTGGCCCCTGGCAGCTATAAGAAGGCTCCCGGCTTCGAGAGGGAAGACCAGGTGGGAGCCGAGTACCTGAAAAATTTCAAATGCCAGGTAAGGGATGAGGGAGGCAGCAGTGAGGTTAGCATTCATCCACTCCCTGAATTTTCTCTCTCAGGCCAAATTAAAACCCCACTCATTAGAGCCCAGGAGTCAAGAGCAGCCTCTGCTTCAGCCCAAACAGGTATAGAGCTCTCAGCCCCCTTCCTCCCCTCTCATTGCTTCTCCTCTTCCCTCTCTCGTTGCAGGACATGCTGGGCATCCTCCCCGCAGGCAGCCCCCTGACCTCAAGCATCTCTTCTAGTATCACCTCCAGCCTGGCAGCTACCCCCCCTAGCCCAGTGGGCACCAGCAGCGTCCCCGGCATGAATGCAAACGCTCTGCCCTTCTACCCCACCAGCGACACGGTAGAGTCAGTCATAGGTAACTAGGCCATTTCTGTTTGAAAGCCCAGGGGAGGTCACATCCCACTCTTCTCTGTCCCTAGAGTCTGCTTTGGATGACCTGGACCTGAATGAGTTTGGCGTGGCCGCCCTGGAGAAGACTTTCGATAACAGCACAGTGCCCCACCCAGGAAGCATCACCATCGGTACTGGGTGTGGGTGGGCAGGGCAGCCTGGACCCAGCCCGTCCTCCCCGGGCCTCTCTTGCAGGCGGCAGCTTGCTGCAGAGCTCTGCACCCGTGAACATCCCCGGCTCCTTGGGCAGCTCTGCCTCCTTCCACTCAGCATCCCCGTCCCCTCCCGTCAGCCTCTCCTCGCATTTCCTGCAGCAGCCCCAGGGCCACCTGAGTCAGTCGGAAAACACATTTTTGGGAACCTCAGCATCACATGGATCTTTGGGTAAGAGAGGGAGTGGTTCACTCAGGAGAACTCGGAGCTGATGTTCTTCCCCTCCTTGGGGCAGGTCTGAACGGGATGAACAGCAGCATCTGGGAGCATTTTGCCTCTGGAAGCTTCTCCCCGGGCACTTCCCCCGCTTTCCTATCAGGGCCAGGGGCTGCCGAGCTGGCCCGACTTCGGCAAGAGCTGGATGAAGCCAACAGCACCATCAAGCAGTGGGAGGAGTCCTGGAAGCAGGCCAAGCAGGTACCAGGCCCCGTGCCTGCCGGCCTTCCCCACATTGTGATGAGACTGTATGCTGGCCCCACAGGCTTGTGATGCCTGGAAGAAAGAGGCGGAGGAGGCTGGTGAGCGGGCCAGTGCGGCGGGCGCCGAGTGCGAGCTGGCCCGGGAGCAGCGGGATGCACTGGAGGTGCAGGTGAAGAAGCTCCAGGAGGAGCTGGAGCGGCTACACGCGGGGCCTGAGCCCCAGGCCCTGCCCGCCTTCTCCGACCTGGAGGCGCTCTCACTCTCCACCCTCTACTCCCTCCAGAAACAACTGCGGGCCCACCTGGAACAAGTGGACAAGGTCAGCCCAGGTCGGGGAGCACTGGGTGGGATGGATGGTGACCACGATGCCCCTTTCCCTGCAGGCCGTGTTCCACATGCAGTCGGTGAAATGCCTTAAGTGTCAGGAACAGAAGCGGGCAGTGCTGCCGTGCCAACACGCTGCGCTGTGTGAGCTCTGCGCTGAGGGCAGCGAGTGCCCCATCTGCCAGCCTGGCCGGGCCCACACCCTCCAGTCGTGACCCTGCAGGCCTGGCCCAGCCTGGCCCAGATCTTCTCACCTAGGACTTTTTAAAGTATATATATATATATGAATATATATATATATGTGTATGTATGTATGTATATGTATATGATTATGTATATGTATACATTTCCGTATGTATGTATATGTATACATTTCCGTATGTGTGCAGGTATGCGTGGTGGTGTGGACAGTGTCTGTGTGTATATCTGTACATAGATATAGACACACACTTTAAAAGACTTACCAAGCACTTTTTAAAAGAAGAAACTATTTTGCAGTCCTCCCCTACCCACTCCCTGCCCTTCCCACTGCAGAGATGACATCCCCTCTTCTCCCACTGGCCTTTTGGCAGAGAATCTGGTTCTGTCTCTTTTTTAATGTAGGAACTAACTATTTTTAACTTCTTCCTGGGGCCTGAGCAGGGAAGGGTGGGACTGGAAGGCACTAAGGGGAAGGGAGAAGCCCTCAGGGCAGGCCCTGCTCCCCCTACCTCCTTGCCAGGGCAAGGGTGGAGTGTGGAAGACGTGGGTCCCCCAGAGCAGGCCTGGCCCCCAGCTGTGAGGGCCTCAGGGAGGCCCGAGGGGGAGTGCTGGGGGTCTCAGCTGGCTTAGCTCCTAAGTTTACCAAATGTTAATTTAGTCTTGGGGAGAACAGCAAGGGCTGGAGGCCAGTGCTGCAGGGCCAGCCCCACTCCTGACACCTGGGCCCTTGAAGCTCCTTGAGGGGCAAGGCCCAGGAGTTCCAGCCCTCAGGTTCCTGAGGGTCCACCCTCAGTCCTTCCCCCCGCCGCCCCTCCCCGGACTCCCCACAAGAGCCTCCCTGGCCCCAGGGCCGCCTACCAGGCTGGTACTCATTCTATGACCACCGCCCCCAACCAGCTGCCCCCAGCTCTCCCTGCCCCCTCCCCTCTCTGGCAGCTAGCAGGGCAATTGGCGGGGAGGAGTGCGGACTGAGGACTGAGGACCAAGGGGGCCCAGGCCCTGCCCTCCTACCCGGAGGGGCTCCGTTTGCATTCCTTGGTGCTCTCTGAGTGCAGCTGGTGTCCCGCCCTGTTCTGGGCGGACGCCTGTGTGCGTGTGTGTGTGCCTGTCCAGTGTATATTGTGTCTTAGCTTCCATTTTAAAAATTGTTCTGTACAGAGAGAGATGCAGCAGGGGCGGGAGGGCAGAGTGGGCGGAGGGGAGCAGCCGCACCCCCAGCACCGGGTGTCTGCGGTAGGAACAAGAGGGCTGAGAGGGTCTGGTCCTGGCCCAGGCTCCCCCTTGGGCTCAGCACGAAAGGGCTTTCAATGAATTAAGTGAAAACTTTTTCCTTTTTTACAAAAATGCAAAAATCAACAAAGCTCCAAACCTATTGGAAATAAAATATGAACTTGCAGTGGTAGCTTGTTTACATGGGGGTGAGGGGGA